GAAGAAGGAATAAGAGGGAGCATGTGAGATTAGTCTTCAACAGAAAGAACAAATCTAGTTGAAACAAAAGGAGAAAAGTGAGATCATCCAGAGGCGACTGTCACTCTCAACACACACAAAAGGCTTCTTTGGGCACATTGCAGACCTTCCCCCAAGGTATTCTGCAGAATAGCCGCCAGGCACCAACAACAAAGATGTGACTCGGGCATGAGATGATGGATAAGAGGGAACAGAGTAACAGAGGTTGTGTTCTTGAGACCTGTGTCATCTTGAAAAACGCCCTGAATTCAGCATTGTTTATATTCCTCGGGAATATGTTAGTGCCTGTAGGTGATCCATGTAAGAAATTCTGCGCGGTATCTGCCTGGTCTCTTACAAACACTCTGAATCCTACGTCCTGAAAAAGGTACAGAAGGATGTCAATCCCGGCTTCCCCTCCCAGGGAATCGTGGAAAACATACTATATCAATGCCTTGATGTGTCACCTTGTTTCATCCTTACACTAGGTCTGTAAAGCAAGTATACAGTGTCCTTGGTTGCAGTTCAGTCATTCGGCGTATATTTATTAAGCACATATTGCCTGTGAAGCACTGTGCTTCTGGGATACTGCAGCGAATAACACAGGTGCGATCCCTTCTCCTTTGGGGTTTACTTTCTCAGAGAAAAAAAAAAAAGAAATAAGTAGATAAAATAATTGCCAGGGAAATTGGGGTTATCATGGAAAGGTACAAGGAGTTTGAGAGAAGGAAAAAGAGAAGGGGCAGCCCAGCTTTCCACCTCTGCCTCTCCCGGGCACCCCCAGGCTCCATTCTCTCCTCCCTATACTCCTGCCCAGACAGCACCCACCTCCCCTTCCGCCCCCTTTTCCCTCCTTCTTTCCCTCCTCTCTCCGCTCCCTCTCTGACCTGCCGCCCCTCCCTCCGCTCCCCTGCCCTTTTGCTCGACCAGGGCCCCCGGGAGCCCTCTACCCCCACCCCATGGCCCAACCGTCCGGGCACGAGCCCCGCCCGAGCTCACCGCCCCTGCTCCCCTCTCCGACCCTTTGAGCCGTGGCCGTTGCCAGATGTCCACAATGGGAAACGAGGCCAGTTACCCGGCGGAGATGTGCTCCCACTTTGACAATGATGAAATTAAAAGGCTGGGCAGGAGGTTTAAGAAGTTGGACTTGGACAAATCAGGGTCTCTGAGCGTGGAGGAGTTCATGTCCCTGCCGGAGCTGCGCCACAACCCGTTGGTGCGGCGAGTGATCGACGTCTTCGACACCGACGGTGATGGAGAAGTGGACTTCAAGGAATTCATCCTGGGGACCTCCCAGTTCAGCGTCAAGGGCGACGAGGAGCAGAAGTTGAGGTTTGCGTTCAGCATTTACGACATGGATAAAGATGGCTACATTTCCAACGGGGAGCTCTTCCAGGTGCTGAAGATGATGGTGGGCAACAACCTGACGGACTGGCAGCTCCAGCAGCTGGTCGACAAAACCATCATCATCCTGGACAAGGATGGCGATGGGAAGATATCCTTTGAGGAATTCAGTGCTGTGGTCAGAGACCTGGAGATCCACAAGAAGCTGGTCCTCATCGTATGAGCCTTTTTCTTACAAGCACCACCCAACAACTTCTGCTTTCTTCCCTATCTCTTTCAAGATTTGCTCAAGACGTCCAACTGTCTCTCTGACTTATCTGGAAGTATTTCTTTTTGTGAAGCCATATGTCCTAACAGGAGCTTCATCACCAACTCAGTGCTATTAATTCTCCTTCTCTGAATGACTCAGGGTACCCTATAGGGGGAAGAGCAAGTCAAATGAGCATAGTGGGGAAAGAAAAGGAAATGGCTTTTATAAACATCTTTTACTTTGTTTTGATTCAAAGACCAAACTAGAACTTTAAAAGTTCAAAAATAAGAAAGTATACATTTTTGCTGTTATTTCTCATCATTTTGTATATGGGAGGAAATTTATAATTTGCATGGGTGTTAGGTGAACTGTTTTCATTTGCTTGTGTTCAGATATCTTGCCAGATTGTTAACTTCCTATTGTAGCAACAGGGACAAATATATTTGTCTTTGCTGGGCATCTCGTAATCACTTTTCTTAGGGGACAGAATCCCATCTTTTCCTTCGGCAGATTGCAGCCCCATTCCCCACAATGCATCCAGAAATCGCTGTGCATGTTTGAGGGGTAGGAGTTCATTTGGCCTCCTCCTGACTTGTTGCTCCAGCTCCTGAACAGAAACTAGCTTCAGGGCTCTTATAGGAAATGCTAAGCCTGGACTAAGTGCCCAGCTCAGCCATCATCCTCATTAGCAGTGGGTTTCCAGGGTTGGCAGCCCACACCAGCATTAATTTCAATGAAGGGGACCTCCAGCTAAATAGGGCAAGCAAAGTGTTCTCCCAGAAAGTGCTCTCACCTCCGACACTGGTCCCTACCCCCAGGTGGAGACAATGAGACATTTAGTTAGTTGTCCTACGGAGGAGAGGCAGTAGAGTCAGGCTGCAGTGGAATCTCCCTAGGATGCCAAAGTGGCATTATGTCTGTTGCTCACAGATGCAGAGACTGACAATTGTGTCTCCACAGCAGAGGTGGATGCTAGCTACACCAGCTATGCTGATTTTGAAAATCAGATCTGAGGCCTAGAAGAGAAACTGAGAGCTCTCTCATTCCAGGAAGCCTTTTCCCTAGTGGAACATTCAGTGCAGAAGTCCTCACACACTAACAGATCTCCACCATTGGGTGAGCCGGAGCCTGTGGTTCCAGGGGAGATCCAGAATGCATGTGTCTCTTCCCACGCATTTATGTCATGTTGGTAGCTTTAGATCAGCCATGGTGAGAAAAGAACAAAAGCTTTTAGTTGTTTTTGTTTTGTTTTGGAGAATTTGTTTACCAGTAAATACATCACTGCCTGTACCCCAAATGTTACCAGCTCCCTGAGGTGTCCCACATACTATTGTGAGTTCTCAGAGCATGAACTGTCCTCAGAAGAGCAGGGCTAGGACTTGTCCCAGCATCTGTGCCTCCATACCAATCCTCTTTCTCACAGAGAACCACTTCCCATATAAGATGCTTAAGGCTCTCAAAACAGCAGAACAATGAAACATACTCTCCCTACACTTGCTTAGCCAAGAGATACCACTCAGGTAACTTTTTTCAGGACATGGAAGATCTGTTTCAAGGAGATTTACTGCTATTTTATTTGGAAGAAGCTGGCAACTGGTCTTGACCAAAATAGAAAAAAAAAAAAAAAGTCCACAAATTTAATCACTTGTAGGGAACCCATCTATCAAGGTACCCTACCATATACTTTTGTATTTAATAGATTACTTAGAAACCACAAAAATAGGAATCCTTACCCCTTCAATTCCTGTTCAACCCTAAAAACTGTGATAAACGCTCCCAACCCTGTGGTGATCAGGGTTATGTAATGTTCAAAGATTCAGACACACCTGGGTTTGGATTCAGTTGCAACTGGGTTGTTATCACACTCACTTCTTTTTAGCTGTGTGAGCATGAATAATTTACTTAGCCTCTCTGTGTCTTTCCACCTAATTAAAGAGGATCCACCCCAGGGTTATTTTGAGGATTCAAAAAGGCATGCAACACACCTGGAGCACAATTCCACTTTCATTCAACTAATTCCCTTCCCTTCCCCCTTCTTCCCCTTCTACAAGATCAATATGTAAAGGAGACATGAGGCTTACTGGTTGCTTTTGAACACTTACTTAGTTCTTAGCTACACCCACTCTAAAATTAACTGGACATTAGTGTACAGCCCATGTCCAAGCCCAGAGAGAAAACAATGGGAACAATTTCAAGGTCCTCACCACTCCTTCATTTGCAGAGGGGACAACAGACTTTCTGACCTGAGAACTGGAGAATTTTTAAAACAAAATCTCTCATTCCAGCCCAACCTATTTAACTTTTTGTGGAGGAATTTTACATGGAGGAAGTGAGCACATGTCATGCTAGCCAAGAGGACATTATTGTCATTAAAGAGAGGCATTATTTATACACCCTGCAATGTGCACATTAAAATATGGAAATTTTAAAATTATGACCAAGGGCTTGAAACATATTGGATTACATGCTCACATTTAACAAAGAGAGGAAATGTGTTTCAGTTTCTGGAGTGGCTGGAATTTACAAGCTAATTGTTCAATAAATCTACTCAAGATAGTTACCTAAGGCTTTGTGGCAATGACCTTGAACTGAGAGCCTGTATCTGGATTTAGCACTTGAAAGATCTAACTGGATATTTGGGTTAAAAGAATCACATTTATTCCCAAATCGGAATGCTTTGTTTTTCCTGTCAGTTAATTGCCAGTTGCCAACAAATCTAGTTCTATACAGTTTCTTGGGATGATGATAATAAACATTTATTGAGCAATTGTCCCATAACTTTTGATATAACCTTTGTTATACATATCATT